TATTTTATTTACTCATTACATACTCATAAATCATGATCATTGTAAAGTTTTGATGCTGTTATTTATCTTTGAAATAGTTGGCTGTAGCATATTATTTTTTTCATTCTCATATAAAGTCAATATATTTTGTGTGAGAAGTTTGCATCTAGTTAGCAACTACCATGGTTATCTCAGGCTTTGTGGCACAGAGTCTAGCTTAGTGAGAATGGCAAGGTACATAACTCACATAGATGTTGTGAGATTTGCATGACGTAACTGTATAAATACCTAGAATACTGTCAGCATCTAGTAACAGCTTACTAAATATTGGGTTCTTGAGTGAATTGAAATCGAGGTAAAGATAACAATTACCCATATCTTAGTTGTATTTAACTTTGGTGCAGTAGTGGTTGCGGTTCTTGCCATTAATGCAATCACTTTTGCACCAACCTATCATTACTACATTTTATCCAATTTTTTTCCATTTTTCACTTATAATATAGTAAAACTTATATTGGTTGTCATCGTTTTTAAAAGCTGTGCATTTTTGAGTATGAATCATTAATTGACAACATATTTTCTCATGTTTAGTATTATATGCTTCTCTCATAATCTTAAATATTGTTTCTTAAAATTATGTATAATACTATGCACTTCTTTTGTTTCATGTTTTATCGCAGATTTAATGAGAAGTTGTTTAAAAAAATCTCATATTTATACATTTGCAATTGTGTTAGTAGCAAAAAGATACCTACTATTTTTCAATTGATTGTGGCATTATTTTTTTGAGGGACGTGTTTTCAAAATTGTTGATTCCTCTCTAAAAGGTCTGAACTACTGAAGTTGTCAAATAAGGTTTCAGATTTCTCCCTTCCCCTCCATCTATACCCCAGAATCAGCTTCCTTCTCTGCCATGGATTATGTTTGGGGTAAAAAAGGAAGACGGTTCAGATTGATAAAGCAATACTCCTGGGAAAAGACTATTAACATGTATAAAGGGATTTCCTTGCAGTATAAATACTAGCGCGCACCCTCCTGGTGCCTCAGAGCCTTCCTGATGTATATATGCAGGTAGTGAGAATTGAATCGGCCCTTTGAGACAGTAATATAATAAAACTCTGATTTGGGGAGCAGCGGTTCTCCTTATTTTTCTACTCTCTTGTGGGAATGAGTTGCCAAGCTTTTACTTCGGCTGATACCTTTATACCTCTGAATTCTGACGCCTCTGCAACTCTGCCTCTGATAATGCATCACAGTGCTGCCGAGTGTCTACCAGTCTCCAACCATGCCACCAATGTGATGTCTACAGGTACTGACTCCTATGACAGTTTACATATGACCGTGTCTTGAATCCTTATACATTTTCTTACCAGTCCCATCTATTTTGTCTTTGATCCAAACTCCTAAATGTTTGTGCACACATTTCTCGGTGACAACGTTGGGAAACACAGCAACAGGACTTCATTATTCTGTTCCTTCCTGTCATTATGGAAACCAGCCATCAACCTATGGAGTGATGGCAGGTAAGAAAAGTTGTCTTTTACATGTTATTGAACTTTTTCATTTTATTTCTTTGTTTACTCACAGGTAGTTTAACCCCTTGTCTTTATAAATTTCCTGACCACACCTTGAGTCATGGATTTCCTCCTATACACCAGCCTCTTCTGGCAGAGGACCCCACAGCTGCTGATTTCAAGCAGGAACTCAGGCGGAAAAGTAAATTGGTGGAAGAGCCAATAGACATGGATTCTCCAGAAATCAGAGAACTTGAAAAGTTTGCCAATGAATTTAAAGTGAGACGAATTAAATTAGGTATGTGCTTGTTAAAGGCAACAGGAAAAAGATGGAGCTGATGGTCTTTATTGTCCCTTCACAGGATACACCCAGACAAATGTTGGGGAGGCCCTGGCAGCTGTGCATGGCTCTGAATTCAGTCAAACAACAATCTGCCGATTTGAAAATCTGCAGCTCAGCTTTAAAAATGCATGCAAACTGAAAGCAATATTATCCAAATGGCTGGAGGAAGCTGAGCAAGTAGGAGGTACTAAATTGTGTCTCTGAAGGCTGTGCTGTGTTTGTAATTATCTCTCTTTTCCACATTATAGCTTTGTACAATGAAAAAGTGGGAGCAAATGAAAGGAAAAGAAAACGAAGAACAACTATAAGGTATTCTTTATATTAAAAGTTACTAGAGGACAAAATTTCACCCCCTATGTCCACCCCCCGCCAGCATTGCTGCTAAAGATGCTCTGGAGAGACACTTTGGAGAACAGAATAAACCTTCTTCTCAAGAGATCATGAGGATGGCTGAAGAACTGAATCTGGAGAAAGAAGTAGTAAGAGTTTGGTTTTGCAACCGGAGGCAGAGAGAAAAACGGGTGAAAACAAGTCTGAATCAGAGTTTATTTTCTATTTCTAAGGAACATCTTGAGTGCAGATAAGATTTTTCTATTGTATAATAGCCTTTTTCTCCCGTTTCATTCCTTTCTCTTCCTCAACAAAAACAGAAATTACTTGGTTGACTTAAAATCATTTTATATCAATAGCTTTTACAGAAGCTTTACTTTTCCACTTTTTTTTAAAAAAAAGAAACCAACAATTTAAATTATATTGATGTTATTTACTTAAAATAATTATTCTCAGAAGCCACATTATCTATTTTAAGCCAAATATATTAACAGTAATAAAATGATCTCTCTGTCTCTCCCGCTCTCTTTCTCACACACACGCAGACATATGAGTATGGGTTTATAAGTTCCTTTTCCAAACATGTATATTAGCTTTTTAACATGTAAGTCAGTAATGACACATATGTAAAGCACATCACCAGAAATATCCAATTCAAAAATTAACCAATGTTCTGCTTTCTACCAACTCTACTAATTTGTCTGAACTAAAAGTTTTGAACTTAAGAGCTGGAGGTGTCTTATAGTTTTATTACTCCCTTTAGGAATAAACCTCAA